GCGTGGTGGCGCATGCCTGTAATCCCAGCTACTCGGCAGGCTGAGGCAAAAGAATCGCTTGAACCCGGGGGGGCGGAGGTTGCAGTGAGCCGAGATCGCGCCATTGCACTCCAGCCTGGGCAACAAGAGCGGAACTCCCGTCTCAAAAAAGAAAAAATTTTAACTGCAAAAATCTGGATAAGTTCTTGAAAGCTGGACTTTTCCCCCTTTTTGTGTCCTAAGCCTGCGCCGAATCTGTGCCTTCTTTGAAATGCTTTCCCGCCTTCTTTCTCCGGGTCCCACACTACCTGGGGCCGCACTCTTCAAGCACTGGATGCTGACTAACTGGTCTCCTTATCTGTCTTCCCGACTGGCCCAGAGCTGAGTTCTTACTAATCCCCGCTAACCTGGAGTTAGGTGCGCGTTGCAAAGCAGTAACGAATCCAATCAGCCGGGGAGGCAGACAGCAGGGCCGGAAGAACAAAGCTGGAAAGGGAAACGTCGCACCGGCTCTGCCCAGCGGCGCCAGCCCGGGCAACCTTCCGCAGTCGCGAAGCCACGCCCCTTTCCCAAGTACCTCCGCGCTAACTCCTCCCCCCTGGCCCCGCCTCTCACCCTGGATTGCCTAAGGCCCCGCCCACCAGGCGTGGCCCCGCTCTGGGAGGGCCGCAATCCCGCCAACAATGACTCCACCCCTCCTTCCGCTGAGAAACCTGTCCCTTTTATTTAAAGAATACCTTTTACGTCAGCCCGTCTTACGCAGCTTCGCGTCATCAGTGCAAGGCGCGGAGGCGGGACTTCCTGTCCCTGGTATAACAGCTTCCGGGAGAAGCCGGAAGAGACCGGACCCTGAACAGAATCGCAGATTGCCAGCCCTTTTCCCGACCCCTACGGAAAGACGAGTCCAGGGGCCGTCCTGGCGAGGTCAAAACATTTAGTCTGGTCTTTTCAGGTGAGGACTTCCCCATCCAGGCACAGTGCCGGTCCAATCCCCCTTTAATTTCCCATGACTCCTCGCGTCCTGAAGCCCCGCCCCCAGTTCCCCAGCCCCGCCCCGAAGTTTGAGGGGTGTGGACGGTTTGTGACCCCCTTAGCCGACCCTACTCCTCACTGGCCGGGACAACTGGTCTTATCACGGAGGCTGGGGCCAGGCAGCCCTTCGGTTCGGGTGGGCCCATGGACCCCAGTCCAACGCCGAGGGAATAGGACCATCCAAAAGCGGAACCTTCGCCTCAGAAAAAGGGTGCGGGACCCCTCCTCACCGTGCGGTCACGGTACGGACAGGGTAGATCACAGGCTGAGGGACAGAGCAAAGACCCCTGAGGCCGGACACCTGGGGTCCTGCCGGGCCCCTCCCCACGAGAGTTCCCTGTGTCTGTGCCAATCGTTTTCGTCTTTCTTTGCCGCAGTTTCTTTTCCTGTAAATCATGGTTAATAACATTAACCTTCTTACCATCAGGGGTTAGTTGTGGTTGTGATAAATAATTACTACCGTTATTAAGCAATTGCAATTTGCAGTGTGCCAGGCACTGTGCCAAGTATTTTGCTTCGATGATTTCACGTCATCTTCAAAACAACCTCATGAGGTAGGTACTGTTTTTAACCCCATTTTACTGATATATTAAATAAGGATGTTGATGTGTTCCACAGATAATTCTTTGAGCAACTACTGGGGCATTATATTGGACACTTCAGTACCAAGAGAAATACATACGATCCTTGTCTACCAGGAGTCTAATAGAAAGATGGACAGGTACATAAGTATAATGAAGTTTTATAGGTGCTTCTGCTGATGCTGTCCCCCTTTGTTCCTGCAGCGTGGACCCTGCCAGCAGCCAGGCCATGGAGCTCTCTGATGTCACCCTCATTGAGGGTGTGGGTAATGAGGTGATGGTGGTGGCAGGTGTGGTGGTGCTGATTCTAGCCTTGGTCCTAGCTTGGCTCTCTACCTACGTAGCAGACAGCGGTAGCAACCAGCTCCTGGGCGCTATTGTGTCAGCAGGCGACACATCCGTCCTCCACCTGGGGCATGTGGACCACCTGGTGGCAGGCCAAGGCAACCCCGAGCCAACTGAACTCCCCCATCCATCAGAGGGTAATGATGAGAAGGCTGAAGAGGCGGGTGAAGGTCGGGGAGACTCCACTGGGGAGGCTGGAGCTGGGGGTGGTGTTGAGCCCAGCCTTGAGCATCTCCTTGACATCCAAGGCCTGCCCAAAAGACAAGCAGGTGCAGGCAGCAGCAGTCCAGAGGCCCCCCTGAGATCTGAGGATAGCACCTGCCTCCCTCCCAGCCCTGGCCTCATCACTGTGCGGCTCAAATTCCTCAATGATACCGAGGAGCTGGCTGTGGCTAGGCCAGAGGATACCGTGGGTGCCCTGAAGAGGTGAGTGGCCTGGGAAGTGGGAAGCTGCTTGTTATCTTTTCTTCCATGTCTTTCATCCTTACAGCAAATACTTCCCTGGACAAGAAAGCCAGATGAAACTGATCTACCAGGGCCGCCTGCTACAAGACCCAGCCCGCACACTGCGTTCTCTGAACATTACCGACAACTGTGTGATTCACTGCCACCGCTCACCCCCAGGGTCAGCTGTTCCAGGCCCCTCAGCCTCCTTGGCCCCCTCGGCCACTGAGCCACCCAGCCTTGGTGTCAATGTGGGCAGCCTCATGGTGCCTGTCTTTGTGGTGCTGTTGGGTGTGGTCTGGTACTTCCGAATCAATTACCGCCAATTCTTCACAGCACCTGCCACTGTCTCCCTGGTGGGAGTCACCGTCTTCTTCAGCTTCCTAGTATTTGGGATGTATGGACGATAAGGACATAGGAAGAAAATGAAAGGCATGGTCTTTCTCCTTTACGGCCTCCCCACTTTTCCTGGCCAGAGCTGGGCCCAAGGGCCGGGGAGGGAGGGGTGGAAAGGATGTGATGGAAATCTCCTCCATAGGACACAGGAGGCAAGTATGCGGCCTCCCCTTCTCATCCACAGGAGTACAGATGTCCCTCCCGTGCGAGCACAACTCAGGTAGAAATGAGGATGTCATCTTCCTTCACTTTTAGGGTCCTCTGAAGGAGTTCAAAGCTGCTGGCCAAGCTCAGTGGGGAGCCTGGGCTCTGAGATTCCCTCCCACCTGTGGTTCTGACTCTTCCCAGTGTCCTGCATGTCTGCCCCCAGCACCCAGGGCTGCCTGCAAGGGCAGCTCAGCATGGCCCCAGCACAACTCCGTAGGGAGCCTGGAGTATCCTTCCATTTCTCAGCCAAATACTCATCTTTTGAGACTGAAATCACACTGGCGGGAATGAAGATTGTGCCAGCCTTCTCTTATGGGCACCTAGCCGCCTTCACCTTCTTCCTCTACCCCTTAGCAGGAATAGGGTGTCCTCCCTTCTTTCAAAGCACTTTGCTTGCATTTTATTTTATTTTTTTAAGAGTCCTTCATAGAGCTCAGTCAGGAAGGGGATGGGGCACCAAGCCAAGCCCCCAGCATTGGGAGCGGCCAGGCCACAGCTGCTGCTCCCGTAGTCCTCAGGCTGTAAGCAAGAGACAGCACTGGCCCTTGGCCAGCGTCCTACCCTGCCCAACTCCAAGGACTGGGTATGGATTGCTGGGCCCTAGGCTCTTGCTTCTGGGGCTATTGGAGGGTCAGTGTCTGTGACTGAATAAAGTTCCATTTTGTGGTCCTGCAGCCTCTTTCTGTGACAGAGAATGGCTTTGCGCTGCCCCCAGGAAAATGGTAATGAGAGTAGGTAGGCCGGGGCTACCAACGGGAGATGCAGTTTATTTACACCAGCAGCCATGGGGGCAGAGGGAATACACAGCGTTTACAAAGTTAGCTACCTGTACAGAATGGATTACATATGCAAAAATAAAAATCTCAAGACCACAGGACAGCGTGAGCCCCACCCCCCTCCCCCA